ATCCTTATTGTCTTCACACTGAGTAGGGTGCGGAGGAGGAAGCGGAGGGGTTATTCTTGCTGTCTCTGGGTGGCAGAGGCAGAAGAGGCGGAGGAAGTAAAAGGGAAGGCAGGAGAGGCAGACACACTCAGTGTAGCTTGTACTGGAAAAAACCTGTGTATAAGTGAACCTGTGCAGTTCAAATCCGTCTTGTTCAAGGGTCAACTCTCTATAACGTCTACAAATGTCCTACCCTGCGCCAGGCTGCCTCTGCCCCAATCTTTATTCCATCTTCTGCCCCATCTCTGACTCTCTTCTCACCTTTACAGTTTTCTAGAGTCCTTGTTCCTTTCCTAGCACGCACCCAGACTTTATGTTATGAGAATCCCTGTCCAAAGCCACTGAGAGCAGTCTCTTTGCCTCCGTATCTTCATTAGTAAAACATGGGTATCAGCAGTGCCCACCTCACAGCGTTGATGTGAGGATGAAGCGACATGACTGATAATGAGTTTACACTGCCCGGTATGCGGTGATTCCTCAATAAATTGCAGGATGTGTTTTTTCTTTTCTTTTAATATGGGGGTAGGGGCTGCCCAGTCTCACTGCAGACAGCTAAAGGAATCGCAGCACCAGGCGCGATGGCTCACGCCTGTAATCCCAACACTTTGGGAGGCCGAGGCGGGTGCATCACGAGGTCAGGAGTTTTGAGACCAACCTGGCAACATGGTGAAAACCCATCTCTACTAAAAATACAAAAATTAGCCGGACCTGGTGGCGAGCGCCTGTAGCCCCAGCTACTCAGGAGGCTGAAGCAAGAGAATCGCTTGAACCCGGGAGGCAGAGGTTGTAGTGAGCCGAGACCGCGCCAATGCACTCCAGCCTGGGCGACAGAGCGAGACTCCATCTAAAAAAAAAAAAAAAAAAAAAAAAAGGAATCCCAGCAATCCAAGGCGGAATTCTAGAAATAGTTTCCCGTAGAAACACCGTTCTACACTGCAGTCTTATTCTATCCCACTATTATTACTCCCAAAGATTCTAAGGTCCCAGTGCTTTCGCTTCATCCTAGAGGCTAAATGGGCTCCCCTGGACTCGCCTGGCAGAACTAACCACCTAGAAGAACGTTATTGTAAGGGGGAAATGTGAGTGCTACATAAGTTTCTTATAAATGTGCCCTAAAGCGAATATTATCTCCTTGCTCTTTAGGCAAACAGGGTGAAGACAAGAGGCATAGGTGATGGACACTAAAACAAAGACCGTAAGTACTGTAATAGCTACACACAACTTACAGATGACTATTATTATTTACAATTTGCCTGCAGGAAGTTCATGTTTGGAGAGATGGAGTAACCTGCCACAGGTCACAAAACTAGTCACTGGCATGGCCACAATCTGAATTTGGGACTGTTAGACTGAGAAGCCCAAGCTAATTCTTGATACGCTCACTGCCTGGGACATTTCACACGGTAGATCTGAGCTTTCTCGCATCTGAGACTAAAAGGAAAATGTAGTCCTTAACAGACAGCAGAAGGAAACAGATTATTAGCAAAAAGAACTGCTTTCCTAGCAGGAAACCAGAGAAGGAGTTATTTCATGTAAGCTCAAGCAAAGGAAATTGAACAAAATCAGAAGGGCACAGTGTGGACTTTGTTGTTACAGGCCCAACATGTGTAGCACCAGTGGGTGTGACCTGGAAGAAATCCCCCTAGATGATGATGACCTAAACACCATAGAATTCAAAATCCTCGCCTACTACACCAGACATCATGTCTTCAAGAGCACCCCTGCTCTCTTCTCACCAAAGCTGCTGAGAACAAGAAGTTTGTCCCAGAGGGGCCTGGGGAATTGTTCAGCAAATGAGTCATGGACAGAGGTGTCATGGCCTTGCAGAAATTCCCAATCCAGTGAGAAGGCCATAAACCTTGGCAAGAAAAAGTCTTCTTGGAAAGCATTCTTTGGAGTAGTGGAGAAGGAAGATTCGCAGAGCACGCCTGCCAAGGTCTCTGCTCAGGGTCAAAGGACGTTGGAATACCAAGATTCGCACAGCCAGCAGTGGTCCAGGTGTCTTTCTAACGTGGAGCAGTGCTTGGAGCATGAAGGTAGGCATCTGGGATTTCTTTCTCTCCCGCTTGGGCCTCTCAGCACCATTTTGTCTTGTTTCAGCTGTGGACCCCAAAGTCATTTCCATTGCCAACCGAGTAGCTGAAATTGTTTACTCCTGGCCACCACCACAAGCGACCCAGGCAGGAGGCTTCAAGTCCAAAGAGATTTTTGTAACTGAGGGTCTCTCCTTCCAGCTCCAAGGCCACGTGCCTGTAGCTTCAAGTTCTAAGAAAGGTAAGCTTTCCTTCCCTGGGTGGAGTGTTTGCTTAAAAGAAATAACTGGAATTTTCCCCGACAGATGAAGAAGAACAAATACTAGCCAAAATTGTTGAGCTGCTGAAATATTCAGGAGATCAGTTGGAAAGAAAGGTATGGAACACCTTGAACTGATGCGATTGATTACTGTACTGAGTGCTTATTCTTTTGTACACAGCTGAAGAAAGATAAGGCTTTGATGGGCCACTTCCAGGATGGGCTGTCCTACTCTGTTTTCAAGACCATCACAGACCAGGTCCTAATGGGTGTGGACCCCAGGGGAGAATCAGAGGTCAAAGCTCAGGGCTTTAAGGCTGCCCTTGTAATAGACGTCACGGCCAAGCTCACAGCTATTGACAACCACCCGATGAACAGGGTCCTGGGCTTTGGCACCAAGTACCTGAAAGAGAACTTCTCGCCATGGATCCAGCAGCACGGTGGATGGGTAAGCGTATCCTATTTAAAAACAAATTTTCTTGGAATTTTAAGAACCTATTTTTCCCCTCTAGGAAAAAATACTTGGGATATCACATGAAGAAGTAGACTGAAATATCAGATTTGTCATCAGGAATACTCTTTGTCTACTGTGGTCCTGTGCACGTTGGCCTCAGATGGACTACAGGAGATTACAACGTACAAGGCAGATGGAGCATTGACGTTTTCAAAACCATTATTCCTGTGACTGGAGAGGCATCAGGAGAGGTCTCGTTCGTCTCCAGCTCATAAAATGTAGCAGCATCATCCTTGACAGTGATGTTTTTCAGGCCCTCCATTGAGAACCTGAGGAAATCTGTAAAGATAAGTGGTGATGTTGTTTCAAACGTTCAGAACAGATACCATCATCCTGCCTTTGTTAGCTGCTGTAGGGAAAGTGCGTTACAGATGTCTGCTGACCTCACAAGAGTGAAAAGATAAACTGTGCATGTGTTTCCACTTCCGTTTCTAGTACTATTTATTTTTAAACTACACTTGGGGTGGCCTAATACCTAGGAAGATGTTGCTATTCACGTTAGTAAACAGCCTAAAGAAACTCTTAGGTTTACTGCTACATCCATTTGTTTGGAGAGGTAACTGTTGTCTGTGCCTTTTTGAAAAACTTCCATTTGGTACAAAATTTTTACTCCAACACCCCCTCAACCCTTTTCTCAGGGACCACACCTCTTCTTCCCAAGGTCCCTGGGACTTCCTCATTCTTTGTGGTAGTACAATGATTGGTAGCAGGTAAAATAAATACATAGAAAGACTACTGTCAAAAGAGTGTCTTCTGATTAGTAAGTAATAAGTCTT